AACATTACTCAAATTAATTTCACTTGGCTTTCTTTTTTACTTTTTAAAAAATGTGGCTACTAGAAAATTCCAAATCACATATGTGGCCTGCTTTATGTTTCTATTGCACAATGCTAAGCCAGATTGTGAAGATTTTAGTTCTAGGACATGGAAGTCTCCCCTCTTTTAATGCAGGGTGGTGTAGTTGGAAGAGAACTGCGCTTGGAGTCAAAGACCCCTGGGTCCTGCCCCTCACTGGATGCCCTGATACACCCACTAGGCAGCCGGTAAACTCCTTGAACGGCCTAAGTTTCTGCACTTATCAGACGGAACCAATAACACACGCTTTTAGGACTCTAGGAGATCTGGAGTTGATTCTCCAGTAGTTCTCTGTCCCTTCCTCACAATGCAACCTTTAAGTAGTCCCTGGGCCTCAGCTTCCCTTGCTTGTAGAAGCCGCCATAACGGCACGGGGAGGGGGCAGGCTGCCAGAGGTGGGTCATGGTGCGTCTGTCCGTCCGTCTTACCTGAAAGCATCGGCGGAATTTGACGAACCCGGGGCCGGTCCCGCCACGGGTCCCTCAGGGGACCCCGCAAAGTTCTGGGTCGGCCCCCGACAGCCGGTGCCCCCAAACTCACAGCAAGGGGTGCCCTTTGCCTTGTGCTGGGGGATGAGGAGGGGAGTTGGGGAGAGGCCCATTTTGCTACTCTGAGTCCAGGCGTTCTCTAGGCAACGCCGGCGCGGTCTCCACTTTCCCGTTTAGCATAACAATGGAACCTTCGTGAGCCGCCGCGTTGTCCGCGAGATGCCGTTTCTATGGTGACAGCCGGGCCGGGGGCCCAGACCAATGTGTCAGTGGAGAGGGTGAATGCAGGTCCTGGTCCTAGAGGCATGAAAAGGACCCCAGAAGACACTGCCTTTGTATAATCCGTTTGCTATCCCGAGGTGATTCACGGAGTTTCTGGGGATTGGCGCAGGCTGGCGCTGGGAACCCCCGCGCCGGTTACCCCTTTCCTCGGTGGTAGAGGCCGGGCGGGGCAGCGCATGCGCGTGGCGGGCAGGCGGCAGGAGGCGGGTGGGTCAAGGTAACTCTGGGCTACAGAGTCCTTGCTGGGGGTTCGGGGAGCGCTTGGACCCCGGCTTCTGGGACGCGTCAGGTACGTCTCCGAGTCCGGCGTCGCCGGCCAGCGACAAGTAAATTTTGCTGTGTTTATACAATAGAATATTATCCAGCAATGCAAATGAACAAACTATAACTACACACAGCTGCATGGATAAATGTCAGAAACATGACGTTGAGTGTGAGAAGCCAGATGCAAACGAGGACTCACTGTGCAATTCTGTGCATGTACAGTGGCCAGGTGAGGCTTATGGAGTGCTGAAATGCTCTGTACTGCTTGTACCCCTGACTTTTTCTGACCCTAGGAGAAGGGAGCACTGGCTTTGCTTTCATCAGGCCAAAGATGCCTTTCTTTGGGAATACGTTCAGTCCGAAGAAGACACCTCCTCGGAAGTCGGCATCTCTCTCCAACCTGCATTCTGTGAGTGTCGGTACTGGGGTCGGCCGGGTGTGGCTGAAGTTGTCACATAGCATCTCGCCCACAGTTGGATCGATCAACCCGGGAGGTGGAGCTGGGCTTGGAATACGGATCCCCGACTATGAACCTGGCAGGGCAAAGCCTGAAGTTTGAAAATGGCCAGTGGATAGCAGGTGAGCTGCACTTCCTGCCATTTTGTCAAACATCCCCCTTTAACTGGTTCTGTCCTTCCTCCAGAGACAGGGGTTAGTGGCGGTGTGGACCGGAGGGAGGTTCAGCGCCTTCGCAGGCGGAACCAGCAGTTGGAGGAAGAGAACAATCTCTTGCGGCTGAAAGTGGACATCTTATTAGACATGGTGAGGCAGGTGATGGGGAAGAGAGGCCTAGCCTGCTTGCTAACAGCCGCTGCTTCACTTTCAGCTTTCAGAGTCCACTGCTGAATCCCACTTAATGGAGAAGGAACTGGATGAACTGAGGATCAGCCGGAAGAGAAAATGAAGACCCCAGAGACATTTATTGGGGAGTAGGATGTGGCTGAGTGCTTTTTTTTTGGCCAGACTAGCGGATTCAGTCCTGGAAGAGAGTATCATATAATGAGACCCACAGGCACTGGCACCCTTGGGTTGGCAATAGAAGGTGACATGGAATGGAGAAAACCAAGATTCCAGATGGGGATAGTAACTAGAAGGTGCTTCAGATGCACTGCCTGCGGGTGCCAGTCTGAAAACCAGACCGCACAGAGGCCTGGGGCTGCTGATGAGCTTTTTGGTGCTCTCCACACACAAGCTCGCAAACACACATGTCCCAGAATAGCTCTGTTGGGTTGTGTTGGGAGAAGCGGCTGGAGTTCATTCTCTCACCCCCTTATGTTGGTGTTTGGCGTGTGACAGCAGTTCTACAGAGCTCTGTGTTGGGGTCATGGATGAGCGGCTCTCTTGGCTCTTAAAGGCAGGCCTCTCTCTTCTTGCCTTTAAAGAATCCTCCTTCCTCACACCTGGCCTCCTCTGGCTTCAGCTTCTCAGCAGCAAGCACCAGCCTTCCACAACAACACTATATTTTTATGCTACTTTCCTGTTTGCACTACTACTTTTTTATTAAACGATGTTAAATAATCTCTCTGTGACCAAAGTGACTAAAAAGAGAA